GAGGGACTAAAAAGGATCCTCTTCCAAAATCTCTCCCTCTCTCTCTAGCTAGCCTATCCAGTTGCTAGAATTCTGTCATCAGAGTTTCACGCCTTTGGGTTAATGGATTGTTCTAGCTCAACACACACAAACACAGCTGTATTAATCATTAATAAAGTCAGTTAGGAGTACTAGTGTAACAGATCCTTCCCAAATGAAAATGAGCTGAGAATCGGATCTGATGAGAAGGGATAAGAGACAGGAATGTGTGGGGACGTGGATCCAGAGTACTGACACTGAGTGGGGAAGCACCATGAATAGTCAGGGAGAAGGATGCTGAGAGACAGAGGCTTTTTTTTTCTTCTGGTTTTACTAGGTTAGGCTTTTAAGATATAGGCAGGAAACAAACTGTTAATGATCTGAAACCTAAAAACTGTGGACTTCCAGGTTAGCAAGCCCCAAACCTAATCTTTTCTCAACTAGCTGCTTTTATCTAGACAACTAGACCATCTGAAGTCAAAAAGGACCTCAGAGATCATTTTACGCCCCACCCGCATCACTTTTACAGATGAAGACATTCAAGCCAAACGGGATTAAGTTATCTCGCCCAGGGTCTCGCAAGTCCAGACTAGATCCTGGACTCCCCGTTCGCCTCTCCAGGAAGAACAAGTAATTATGCTTATTATAATCGCCACACAGCTTCATCTAGAGAAATGTCACTCACTGATTTTCAGAAGCTGAAATAGGTTTTCCATTCAATTAACCACAAACTAGGTCTTACGTATATACTTATTAAAGGAGACTCACAGACATCAAATTCTATAAATTGCAGTTAAAGAACATAAAAAAACACAACCTTGCCAAATATGCCACAAATTAAACTAAAGGATATTTTAGTGTTTCTATGATTGCTGGGGGTATGTAATTTCAAATACTGCACTTTCTCACTGAGATCTGTGCTATGCGGCTCTGGGTTCCAGGGACGTTTTAGTGCTTACCTTCTTCTCCCGCATGCTTAGAAGCCTTTGGACCTCTTGCGCAATGAGGAAACCCCAGGGTAACTGTGGGCAGTTGGCTGAGTAGAACCAGAAGCGTAAACATAGTCTGGCAACTGTCAAACAAACTAAAACAAACAAAAAAAAATATTAAAAAAAAAAGGCCCCTAGCTCAGCACTTTGAGTTTCTGTCGAACTGAATCACCAACCTGTTGTACTCAAAGCCTAGGCGCAAGAGCGCCCGGCGCGCGGTTTCGGTCGCCGGAACCCGACGCGCGCCCAGGAAGCAGCCCCTGAGAGCGCCTGGGACAAACGCCGTGCCCAGTGACCCTGCCGAGGGCTGATCGGGCACCTGTCGCCGCGGGCAACCCTCGCTATGTGTTCGAATCCAACCCAGTCCGCCGAGGTGGCCCCTTCCAGGTAACCCCCTCCCCGCCGAGGTCCTGCCGCCAAACTGACTTATTCATTTTTGCATTCTCGACAGTACCCAGGGGAGTGCTTTCTACATTGTTCGTGCTGAATACATTTTCATGGAGTGGAAGCAATTTATCTTCAGGTAGGAAAAGTGCTTCATTTCCCACTACTTTGACTTTCTGATGACTTTTTTCTGTTCTCTTAAGGTGGTTTGTCTCTGTATCCACTCCTTTATTCTGCAGTTTGAGTCAGGGAAAGAACAGGTAAGTGTTTAATCTATATTCTGAACTAATTTCTTGTAACTTGCTTTTATATTTTGGTATACAGCTTTTTCCTTGATCATCTATCACTTTACAGAAGTGTACAATCTTAGCAAAATGGTGTCATGTCATATTAACCAATATTCTCACAATTGGTGATACTAATGAAGACTCTGAGGGATGAGAAGATGATGACAACATTTTTGATTCACTAAGATTAAATTATGGTTGGTGTGTTTTTATATTTTAAGAACATTTTAAGAAAATAAAATCAATCATATTTTGCCCCAGATGCTCAAGATTACCCACGTATCTTAGGCTAATGACCTTCAAGCCGGAAGTGCCCTAGGGCGGGAAAAGGTGAACCGGAAGGGCCAACAGGAGCTAGAGGCGCGCTTCGCTGAGGTAAGTCGGAGCAGTCACAAGCGTGTAGTTGGGTAACCTACCCTTCCTTGCTCTGGTTGCCAAGGGGCTGCTTTGGCCTGGAGCCTCCTGACTGCTGGGCTGTGTCTAGAATCTTCCACGCTCCCGACCCAGGAGAAGCAGCCACACTGAGGCATCCATCTGGATCTCTGCTTGGGCAGGATTGAGACTGCGGGTGAGTCATGAGGGTCTCGTCTGTTCATCGTGTTTTTTTCAGTTAAGACCTTTTTACATTACAGGAAATAAATATTAATATGGAAAGCAACTTCAATACTGAGTCATCATCTACTTTTACTCTTCAAAGTTCTTCAGAGACATTGTTTTCTATTCAGCTATTAGATTTCAAAACAAGTTTACTGGAGGCATTAGAAGAATTGCGTATGAGAAGGGTAAGCTCCTTTTTAAAATGCTTTTGTTAAATTTATAGCACTTTTCTTTTTCTTTTTGACTTAGGAAGCAGAAATTCATTATGAAGAGCAGATTGGTAAAATTATTGTGGAGACACAGGAACTTAAATGGCAAAAGGTGAGTAATATGATTAGGCTTTGTGTCCCCAGTGTGTTTTAACTTGTCATAATTTTTAAAACAGGAAACTCTTCAGAATCAAAAGGAAACATTGGCAGAGCAACACAAGGAAGCAATGGCAGTTTTTAAAAAGCAGGTAATTTCATAAGGATAGACAAACACTACCATCCTTTATTTTAATTTTTAAAATTGTTTATCAGTTGCAGATGAAGATGTGTGCCCTGGAAGAAGAAAAGGTATTTATAATTTTTTTAAAATTTTCTGTCTAGAAAGTATTGAAATACAGTTTTTTACTTAAAGGGAAAATATCAACTTGCTACAGAAATAAAGGAAAAAGAAATAGAAGGATTGAAGGAAACATTAAAAGCACTACAGGTAAAAATAACTACGTATTGTTTAAAAAGTAGTTTAATGAGATTTTTCCCCCTTATTTTTCAAGGTTTCTAAATACTCTTTACAGAAGAAAGTGAGTGAAATGGTAAGGAAATTACAAAACATATTTTCCCCCATTGTATAACATTTAAAATTACTCTTCAAAATAGGAACAAAAGGTCCAGTTACATCTTCTGGCTAAAGAAGACTATCATAAGCAACTGAGTGAAATTGAGAAATATTATGCCACAATAACAGGTCAATTTGGATTGGTAAAAGAGAATCATGAAAAGTTAGAACAAAATGGTATGTGCTATCTTATTTAAATATACATATTCTAATGCTTTCTTAAATGTCTTTCATGTTGCAGTACGGGAAGCAATACAATCAAACAAAAGACTTTCAGCTTTAAATAAAAAACAAGAAGCTGAAATATGCAGTTTAAAGAAGGTATGATTGATACAGTTTCACACTACTAAGTATGAATTTTCTGTTTGATATGTTTCTTATTAAGGAACTAAAAAAAGCAGCCTCAGACTTGATAAAGTCCAAAGTCACATGTCAATATAAGATGGGAGAAGAAAACATCAATCTAACAATTAAAGAACAAAAATTTCAAGAACTTCAAGAAAGACTCAACATGGTATTTTATTAAATGTATTTGTTTATAACATTATCATAACTTTAAAACTATTCAAATTTTAAAGGAATTGGAATTAAATGAGAAGATTAATGAAGAGATTACCCATATTCAAGAAGAAAAACAGGTAAGCAATCATAAGCTATTTGGAAGCCAGTATTTTAAATTGATATATTTGTGTATTTTCAAAGGATATCATCATTTCTTTCCAACATATGCAGCAGTTACTTCGGCAACAAATTCAAGCTAATACTGAAATGGAGGCAGAATTGAAGGTGCTAAAAGAAAATAATCAGGTTCGTTCTATCTGTCTGTCTGTCTGTCTATCGATTATTTTTTGGATAATTAATTTTATTGCAGACCCTTGAAAGAGATAATGAGCTGCAAAGGGAGAAGGTAAAAGAAAATGAAGAAAAGTTTCTTAATCTTCAAAATGAGCATGAAAAAGCACTAGGAACTTGGAAAAGACATGTAAGTTTATTAAATAGAAAAATATTAAAATAACTTGTTTATTCTGGTTCCTTTTTTATAATAGGCTGAAGAACTTAATGGAGAAATTAATAAGATTAAAAATGAATTATCATCCCTTAAAGAAACTCATATTAAGTTACAAGAACATTATAACAAATTATGCAATCAAAAAACATTTGAGGAAGACAAAAAGTTTCAGGTAAAATTTAAGTATGTTGTGGGGTACAAACTTTTTTAAAAGAATCTCTTCCATTTTACACTAGAATGTTCCAGAAGTAAATAATGAAAACAGTGAAATGTCAACTGAAAAATCAGAAAACACCATTATACAGAAATATAATACTGAGCAAGAAATAAGGGAAGAAAATATGGAGAATTTTTGTTCAGATACTGAATACAGAGAAAAAGAAGAAAAAAAAGAAGGCTCATTTATAGAGGAAATAATTATAGATGGTAACCTTAAAATTATATTGATATTTTCTAATTATAAAATTTTACTGTGTTCCCATCATGACAGATTTACAGCTTTTTGAAAAAAGCTTCAAGAATGAAATTGATACTGTTGTTTCTCAGGATGAAAATCAAAGTGAAATCTCCTTAAGCAAAACCCTCTCCTTAGATAAAGAAGTAATTAGTCAAGGACAAACCTCGAATGTTACGGACAACAGAAAATCAGTTACTACAGAAATAAAAGACAAGATATGCTTGGAAAAAGACAATGGATGTACAGAATTTAAATCACCAAATAATCATTTTGTAGTGTTAGATACAGCAATAGAAACAGAAAAAATACATCTAGAAAGAACCAGAGGATTAGATGTTCACCATACAGATGTAAATCTGGAGGTTGAAAATAACAAAACATCATTTAACAGTATTTTAAATGAGACAGCACACAATACATATCACAATAATAATAAAGATGTTTCTGAAAATGAGCCATTCAAACAATTCAGATTGCTTCCAGGGACTCGAGAACATGCTCTAGAGAAGGAAATTACAAATAGTGACCAAACCAAAGCAGATTTGGACTCGTCTCTAGATATAAAAAAAAATCCTGTTCCATGTCAGAAATATAGTTTACGGAATTCAAGTAATGTTATGTTAGATGATAAACAATGTAAAATAAAACAAATACAACTGTTAACTAAAAAAAGTGAGTGCAGCATATTACTTTCTAAACAAACTTCAGATTTTCTGCAAGTCTGTAATGATACTTTAGAGAAATCTGAACTAACTGTTCCCTGTGATATAGTAATCGACCACCATGTTTCATATGCTGCTTTTAGTGCTAATTCAAAACTACTTCTGAAGAACTCAGATAAAAATGTCCATAGTATGTCTATGTTGGTGAAACCTAACTCAAGCCCTGGGGGAAAAACTATGTGTAAAAATATGAGTGATATGCAAAACAGTCAATTTAATAACTGTTTGGGATACTTAGAAAACACTAATGTGAACATTTCCCATCTTCATCTTAACAATGAGAATAGTCATGCTTCACAAGCCAAAGATGTGAAAACTGCTGTTCACATGAAAACTTGCACAGAAACAGAGTTTTCCAATAAAAAGAATCAGATTGATGAGAATCAGGTAACTGAAGCCACAAAAAATGACCTCTTCCTTTTTGTGAGCATTAATGAAAGACAGCATACATTGTTAAATAATACAGAGAAAACAGAATCATTAAATGACATTGTTTCAGGAAAAATGTTCAGTGAAGGACAGCTGGAGGAATCACATTCATTTCACATAGAGCCATCTGGAGATTTAGTAAACAGAAGCGGAAGGTCAACCTTTGATCTTTCAACTTCAGATAAAAAAACTGAGAAAACTCCAGTATACATGAATTTTTCAGACCCCGGTCCTTGGTCAAAAGTAAATCACATTGAAAGTCAAACAGCGAGCAGTTCGACCCCTTGCATTTCTTTGTTGCTGAAGGAGAGACCACTAGATCCATCAGAAAACAAAAAGATCATTTCAATGGCTCTTTGTAAAAATATTGGTGTGGATGATGTTGGAAAGGATATTGGACCAGGTAAGAAAACAAAGTAATGTTTTAATTCTCAATCAGTTGTTGCCATTTCCTCTTTATCAATCAGATACTACCAGCATTAACAGAGTTGCTGACACTTTGAATAACTGGAGTATCCATCCAGATCCCAAGGGAGAACCCAGTGAAGAGAAGAATGCAATGGCAAAGACTTTTTATGATTCCTCTTTTCCCACAGAACATGTAAGTCAATTAAAAATATTGCCGAGCAGACCTTTCGAAGGTAAAATTAGTTTATCTTTCCCAGGTGAAAACAAAGCCTCTGATATCAACTCCACTACAAAGCCATTTGCAGGCAATCAAGACGACTAAAAATACTTCTGGTGATGATGACTGGCAGAGCCTCATTACGAATCAACTAAATAAAAGTGAAAATTTACTAAGTTTAGAAAATGACAACCAGCCAAAGAAAAGAAAAGCAGAAGAGACGTTGGAAAAAAACAACAGATTAAAATAATGTAGATAAGTGCTTTCAGTAGTGAAATTATGTAACTGAAATTCTGGTATAGTTTTTACTAGAATAAAATGACTGTTGTATTTAAAGCTCTACAGTTTGTCTTTGCTTTTCCAAGTTTTTCT